TTGTTACAGCTGCCTCTGTCCCCACATGTGGGGGCACCTTCTCCAGTAGGATTCGGAAAAGATTGTACATATGGGAGGAGGGGGCAGATTCCTGGCCCTCCCTCCCCAGACTTGAAGGTGGGGGGTAGGTTGGTTGTTCAGAGTCTTCCCAATAAAGATGAGTTTTTGAGCCTCCGGGGTTTCGTCTGTTCTGGGCTTGGGAAACGCCCTAGTCCCTTAGTAGCAAAGAAAGCCTCCAGGCTGGGGGCTCAGGCCTGTCATCCCAGCACTTTGGGAGGCCAAAGCAGGAGGATCGCTTGAGCTCACGAGTTTGAGACCAGCCTGGGCAACATGACGAAACCTAGTCTCTACAAAAAATACAAAAATTAGCCGGGCGTGGTGCTGCGCGCCTGTAATCCCAGCTACTCTAGAGGCTGAGGTGGGAGGATCGCTTGAGCCCAGGAGGTGGACGTTGCAGTGAGCCAAGACCGCACCACTGCACTCCAGCTTGGGCGACAGCGCGAGGCTGTGTCTCAAAAAAATAAAAAATGAAAATGAAAATAAAAAATGAGACCGGGCATGGTGGCTCATGGCTGTAATCCCAGCACTTTGGGAGGCCGAGGCAGGTGGATCACCTGAGGTCAGGAGTTTGAGACCAGCCTAACCAAAATGGTGAAACCCCATCTCTACTAAAAATACAAAAATTAGCCGGGCTTGGTGGCGCGCGCTTGTAGTCCCAGCTACTCGGGAGGCTGAGGTGGGAGAATAGCTGAAACCCAGGAGGCAAAGGTTGCAGTGAGCCTAGATCGCGCCACTGCCTTCTAGCCTGGGAGACAAAGAGAGACTCCGTCTCAAAAAAATAAAATTAAATAAATAAATAAAATAAAAAAGATAAAAAGATAAAGCATCCAAGCTCTTCCCTTCTCCGCTCTCCCACTTCTTCCTCGGGATCCCGCCCCTCTCGACTCTAGGACCCGCCTCTCTCGTCGGCGGAAGTGCGCTGCGCGGCCCTCCACCATGCTCCGCCCCCTCCCCCTAGCGCGGCCTTTCATTTCCGCTTCCGGTGCGGGCCGCGCGCGAGCGCAGCGGTGGGAGGCGGCGACCAGCCGGTGAGTGCAGGCTGCGGCTCGACCTCCCGGTTCATCTGACTTTCCTGGTCCCTTCATCCCTCAGGTTGAGGCCCCAGGCTTGGCCTCACCACAATGTGGCACGAGGCTCGGAAGCATGAGCGGAAGCTTCGAGGCATGATGGTCGACTACAAGAAGAGGGCGGAGCGGAGACGGGAGTATTATGAAAAGATCGTGAGTAACTGGCCTTTTGTCTGGGGTGAGGGGGTGGTGACCTCAGTCCTGTTTACCCCTGCAGAAGAAGGACCCAGCCCAGTTCCTGCAGGTACATGGCCGAGCTTGCAAGGTGCACCTGGATTCTGCAGTCGCCCTGGCCGCTGAGAGCCCTGTTAATATGTAAGACTGATATGGAAGGCAGGGGAGTGTCTGTTCTTGCTTTCTTGCTCCCCTCCCACTTCAGGATGCCCTGGCAGGGGGACACCAACAACATGATTGACCGATTCGATGTCCGTGCCCACCTGGACCACATCCCCGACTACACCCCCCCTCTGCTCACCACCATGTAAGCCACCTCCCAGGGGGTTGCCAGGCACACTCTGATTTCAAGGTCTCGCCCTTCCCTAAAGCTCCCCAGAACAGGAGTCGGACGAACGGAAGTGTAACTACGAGCGCTACAGAGGCCTGGTGCAGAACGACTTTGCCGGCAGTGAGTGATCTGTGGGGGGACGTGGGGTGTGGCACTCTGACCTGGGGTCTCTTGTTTGCTGCAGTCTCAGAGGAGCAGTGCCTGTACCAGATCTACATTGATGAGTTGTACGGAGGCCTCCAGAGACCCAGCGAAGATGAGAAGAAGAAGTGAGTCGGGGTCTGGGGTGCAGGGGGTTGAGACGGCCCTGGCTTACCAGCTCCCCTTTCTCAGGCTGGCAGAGAAGAAGGCTTCCATCGGTTATACCTACGAGGACAGCACGGTGGCCGAGGTAGAGAAGGCGGCAGAAAAGCCAGAGGAGGAGGAGTCAGCGGCCGAGGAGGAGAGCAACTCGGACGAAGATGAGGTCATCCCCGACATCGGTGGGGTCCCCTCTCTGCCCTCCCCACCTGCACGTGGCTCCTGACAGCCTTTCTCTTGGTGCAGACGTGGAGGTGGACGTGGATGAATTGAACCAGGAGCAGGTGGCAGATCTCAACAAACAGGCCACGACTTATGGCATGGCCGACGGTGACTTCGTCAGGTGAGGCCTGCCTGCTGACACCCCTACCCATTTCCTCCACCCTAATTCTCACCCACCTCTATAGGATGCTCCGGAAAGACAAGGAGGAGGCAGAGGCCATCAAGCATGCCAAGGCTCTTGAGGAGGAGAAGGCCATGTACTCGGTGAGGTCTGGGCTGGAGTGGAAGGGGACAGGCCCTCACCAACCTGGCACCCACCCTACTCCAGGGACGCCGCTCTCGACGCCAGCGGAGAGAGTTTCGGGAGAAGCGGCTGAGGGGTCGCAAGATCAGCCCACCCAGGTAGGGCTTCTCCCTGAACCCCCACCCTGCTGTAATTTGTCCCACCCCATTCTTTTCTCTGTAGCTATGCCCGCCGAGACAGCCCCACCTATGACCCCTATAAGCGGTAAGTTGCTCTGGAGGACCAGGGAATAGCAGGAGCTAGTGAGCCTCCTCCTCCCTACCCGCAGGTCACCCTCGGAGTCCAGCTCAGAGTCCCGCTCCCGCTCCCGCTCCCCGACCCCGGGCCGCGAGGAGAAGATCACGTTCATCACCAGTTTTGGGGGCAGCGATGAGGAGGCAGCCGCAGCCGCTGCTGCCGCAGCAGCATCAGGAGTCACCACAGGGAAGCCCCCCGCACCTCCCCAGCCTGGCGGCCCCGCCCCGGGACGTAATGCCAGCGCCCGGTCGGTAACGCTCACGCCGCCCGCCCTACGCCGCGCTGACCGGCCCTCCGTGCCCCGCCTGCAGCCGCCGCTCCTCCTCCTCCTCCTCCTCCTCTTCTGCCTCGAGGACCTCCAGCTCCCGCTCCAGCTCTCGCTCCAGCTCCCGCTCTCGCCGTGGTGGGGGCTACTACCGTTCCGGCCGCCACGCCCGCTCCCGGTCCCGCTCCTGGTCCCGCTCCCGCTCCCGCTCCCGGCGCTATTCCCGGTCCCGTAGCCGTGGCCGGCGGCACTCAGGTGGGGGCTCCCGAGACGGACACCGGTACTCCCGCTCGCCCGCCCGGCGTGGTGGTTACGGGCCCCGGCGCAGAAGCAGGTGTGTGTGGCTGGGCGTGGAGGTGGGAGGGGACAGTCCTCCTCCCGCCCTGCTGCATCCCCAGGAGCCGCTCCCACTCAGGGGACCGCTACAGGCGGGGCGGCCGGGGCCTCAGGCACCACAGCAGTAGCCGCAGCCGCAGCAGCTGGTCCCTCAGCCCGTCCCGCAGTCGCAGCCTGACTCGCAGCCGCAGCCATAGCCCCAGCCCCAGCCAGAGCCGCAGCCGCAGCCGCAGCCGCAGCCAGAGCCCCTCGCCATCACCCGCAAGAGAGAAGCTGACCAGGCCGGCCGCGTCCCCTGCTGTGGGCGAGAAGCTGAAAAAGTGAGCGGGGCGGGTCTGGAGGAAGAGGGCTGCAACCATGTCCTCTGGCCCTGCCCCCACCCAGGACCGAACCTGCCGCTGGTAAAGAGACAGGAGCTGCCAAAGTCAGTAAGAATTTGGAACTCGCCCGTCTAATCCCCTCTCCCGCCTCTTCTCCCCCCTCCCCAGCCCAAGCTGACGCCTCAGGAGAAGCTGAAACTGAGGATGCAGAAGGCGCTGAACAGGCAGTGTATGTTCTGCCCTGTCCCTCCAGGGTTTCACCCCCTCAGCCACCCTGTTCTTTCTCTCTACAGTCAAGGCGGATAAGAAGGCGGCACAAGAAAAGATGATCCAGCAGGAGCATGAGCGGCAGGTGAAGTGGGAAAGGGAGGGCTGGGGTGACGGTGGCCACGTCCTCATAGCCCTGTCTGCTGCAGGAGCGGGAAGACGAGCTTCGAGCCATGGCCCGCAAGATCCGCATGAAGTAAGACCTTGCCCCTCCCTGTCCCATGGCCAGCCCCCTTGGTTTACTGTCTTCCTCGGAGTAGGGTGTTGGAAGCACCTGCCCTCCCTGAGTTCAGTGTGTCCAGTGTTCCCGGCCAGATGCTCATGCCATGCCTTCGCAGGGAGCGGGAACGCCGAGAGAAGGAGAGAGAAGAGTGGGAACGCCAGTACAGCCGGCAGAGCCGCTCACCCTCCCCCCGATACAGTGAGTGTCCCCACCAGGCTGCAGGGCTCTGGTGCTCGCTCTTCACCTGTTGTTTTCTTTCCAGGTCGAGAATACAGCTCTTCTCGAAGGTAAGGAAGCCCATGACCCTCCACTTTCTTGGCATCCTCACGGCCCCTCCCTTTCTCTTTCCAGGCGCTCAAGGTCCCGATCCCGAAGCCCCCATTACCGACATTAGGCAGAAGAGTGGGGGGTGGGGAGGACAAGGGGGTGGGTAAGGGGCTCAAGCTGTGATGCTGCTGGTTTTATCTCTAGTGAAATAAAGTCAAAAGTTATTTAATTCCCGTCACCTGTCTCAGTGTCATCTGTGTGGTTGGTGCA